CCTGGGGAACACCCCGCCGCTAGAGGAGCCTGATACTTGCCCGATGGACCCAGGGATCCAGTCAGAAGAGCTCCCAGGAGCATCAGTGCCTCTGGTCTTGCACGGAGCATGCCAACCCTGCAGCCTGCGGGGTGAGGGTGGGGGTGGTAGGTGGTATGCGAAAGCCACTGTTAGGGCGTCCTCTATGCCTCCCCTCTTGTTCCTACAGCTAGTACTGGAGGAGGAGCACCAGCTGTTTCCACTTCTGGAAGGTAGCTGTTAGAAGCATCACCGAGGACCTTCATCCAAACGCCACTCTTTCCAGGACAATTGGCAGCTCTGGAGGCATTGACACTGTTCCCCATCCGCCACCCCATCAGAGAGTTAACCCCCGACCATAGGAACCCACTGGGCAGGAGTCTTCTGGGGCATGTCAGTCCAGGGCAGGACTGGTCAAGCCTCCCAGGGTGTGCCCAATGTCTCCAATGTTTCACCTCCACCCGCCCCCGATCCGTCAGGCTCCGCTTCTCCTCCAGGAGGCAGGGAAGGGAAAAAGGTTACTGACCTGGGAGTGAGGGACTGCAGCACCCTTCCACAATGAATCCCCCCTTCCCCAATAAACTCCCCTTCTGCAATGAACGCCTGTGCATGATGGGCGAGGGCTAGGGTCAGATCCCAAACTCTGGTCTAACCTGTGGTTTAGGGTGGTGTTGGGTTCAGATGTCTTCTTTCCTCTTAAAATCTTTGCTTCTGTGCTCTACTTCTTGCCTTCACCCTCACTCTTCCAGCTCCGCCGATCCTCAGCCTCCCCGGCTGCACTCTCACCTTTCTCTCTGGGTCCTTGGTCTCGCCACTGTGCAGGTGTCGGCTCAGGACAGACCTGCGCCAGTGTGAGCATCTGGACCTAGGGCTCACCCTCCTGCCGTGGAGGTGGGGCCCTTATTTGCACAACCTCTTCCAGCTCAGACCAGCCCCTGGGCTGGGACACCCGTGTGGCACGTCGCCCACGCTGCTATAAAAGGGGTCCCGCGCGACTTCCAAACTCAGCGCCAACCCGCAGAACCAGGAAAGTAACGGCTACAGACAGTGAGAAATAGTTTCGCTCGCCGGCTAGAAAAACTCTGTCGGTACCAACCCCAGAGCGTTGAGAGCAGCCCACCTCCACGCTTCCTTAACGGAGAGGTGCAGGACTCAGACTTCACCAGCCCACTCGGTCCCAGCCTTGTACGCAAAGAGACGCCAAGGACGCGCTCTCCCGCGTCCAGGCAGCCCCAGCTTGCTGGCTTGCCTGCCCGCCTGCGTGCAGCACTCGGCCGGCGTGCAGCATGACCCTGTGGAACGGCGTACTGCCTTTTTACCCCCAGCCCCGGCATGCCGCAGGCTTCAGCGTTCCACTGCTCATCGTTATTCTAGTGTTTTTGGCTCTAGCAGCAAGCTTCCTGCTCATCTTGCCGGGGATCCGTGGCCACTCGGTAAGGGTGTCCTCATAGTGCAGGTAGAGTGGCTCAGGCCTGACCCGGGTGCCTATTCCTGCAGCGCTGGTTTTGGTTGGTGAGAGTTCTTCTCAGTCTGTTCATAGGCGCAGAAATTGTGGGTGAGTGTGTGGTGCAGCCCATGGGGAGAGGAATCCCACCCCCACCGTGTGCCTTTCCCTACAGCTGTGCACTTCAGTGCAGAATGGTTCGTGGGTACAGTGAACACCAACACATCCTACAAAGCCTTCAGCGCAGCGCGCGTTACAGCCCGTGTCCGTCTGCTCGTGGGCCTGGAGGGCATTAATATTACACTCACAGGTGAGGGGGCTGGGGCTAAATGAACTCCTGGAACACCCCCACTTTCCTGTCTGAATCCGCTTAGTTGCGAGGTCTCCGACCGCGGGCAGCCCCATGAGCCCGCCTCACCCCACAGGGACCCCAGTGCATCAGCTGAACGAGACCATTGACTACAACGAGCAGTTCACCTGGCGTCTGAAAGAGAATTACGCCGCGGAGTACGCGAACGCACTGGAGAAGGGGCTGCCGGACCCAGTGCTCTACCTGGCGGAGAAGTTCACACCGAGTAGCCCTTGCGGCCTGTACCACCAGTACCACCTGGCGGGACACTACGCCTCGGCCACGCTATGGTAAGTGCTGGAGGGAAGGCTGTGTGCACGTGCGCTCACAGCGGGTCCCCCCACTCCCCGGCAGGGTGGCGTTCTGCTTCTGGCTCCTCTCCAACGTGCTGCTCTCCACGCCGGCCCCGCTCTACGGAGGCCTGGCACTGCTGACCACCGGAGCCTTCGCGCTCTTCGGGGTCTTCGCCTTGGCCTCCATCTCTAGCGTGCCGCTCTGCCCGCTCCGCCTAGGCTCCTCCGCGCTCACCACTCAGTACGGCGCCGCCTTCTGGGTCACGCTGGCAACCGGTGAGGACCGAGAGAATGGGCCCCGGGGGCTAGCCCTCCTTTCTTTCGATCCCCACCGCCACAGGCGTCCTGTGCCTCTTCCTCGGAGGGGCCGTGGTGAGTCTCCAGTATGTTCGGCCCAGCGCTCTTCGCACCCTTCTGGACCAAAGCGCCAAGGACTGCAGCCAGGAGAGAGGGGGCTCACCTCTTATCCTCGGCGACCCACTGCACAAGCAGGCCGCTCTCCCAGACTTAAAATGTATCACCACTAACCTGTGAGGGGGACCCAATCTGGACTCCTTCCCCGCCTTGGGACATCGCAGGCCGGGAAGCAGTGCCCGCCAGGCCTGGGCCAGGAGAGCTCCAGGAAGGGCACTGAGCGCTGCTGGCGCGAGGCCTCGGACATCCGCAGGCACCAGGGAAAGTCTCCTGGGGCGATCTGTAAATAAACCTTTTTTTCTTTTGTTTTTTAAAAACTGTTTTTCCCATTAATTTTCATGGCTTCTCCGCGCCGGGGTCGCACGTCCTCATGAGCTTCGCTGGGCTGGAGACAGCCTAGTACACTCTCCGCAGTGCTGTGAAACCTGATTCTCTGCGTCGACTCCAGAGTAATAGGGGCGCCCTCTAGTGAGGCCGGAGGGACCCTACCAGAGCTAGCATCTTTCTGAACCACCCCAGGGGGACGTTAGGTGGCAGTGATGAGGCAGGTCACCCACTCCCCCGTCCTGGATGCCACTCAGCTAGCCCAGCTGAGTGGGGTGGGAAGGAATAGCGTTTTGGAGTTGATTCCCTAACTTCCCACCTGGCTTCTTGTGAGGTGGTG